CGGGTGGATCTCCTGAGGTCGGGAGTTCGAGACCAGCCTGGACCAACATGGAGAAGCCCCATCTCTACTAAAAATACAAAATTAGTCAGGCGTGGTGGTGCATGCCTGTAATCCTACCTACTTGGGAGGATGAGGCAGGAGAATCACTTGAACCCGGGAGGCGGAGGTTGCAGTGAGCCAAGATCATGCCACTGCACTGCAGCCTAGATAACAAGAGGGAAACTCCATCTCAAAAAAAAAAAAAAAAAAAGAAATTGCAATCAAGTGTCACTTAATGATGGGGATACATTCTGAGAAATGTGTCGTTAGGTGATTTCTTCTGATGGGAACATCGTAGAACATACTTACACAAATCTAGATGGTATAACCTACTGCACACCTATCCTATATGGTATAACCTAGTGCTCCTAGGCTACAAACCTGCACAGCATGTTATGTACTGAATACTGTAGGCAATTATAACACTATGGCAAGTATTTGTGTATCTAAACCTATTTAAATATAGCAAAGGTACTACCGTAGTAAACTTTTATGGGACCACCATCATAAACAGAGTTCATCATTGACCTAAATGTCATTATGCAGCAGATGACTTTATTCAATTTATATTTAAAGAGAACCACAGTTCTGATATGTTAGACATTAGTAATGCCATTCAAAAACTTGAGTCAAAAACTACATAAATATTTCTGAAAATTTAAAAAATGTAAATGTATATTACAAAAAGCCAAAAGAAGTAGTAAAAAGCCAAAAAAGAGTAATATCAATTTCATTTAAAAATAAACTGAGGTGGCTGGGCACGGTGGCTCACACCTGTAATCCCAGCACTTTGGGAGGCCAAGGTGGGCGGATCGTGAGGTCAAGAGATCGAGACCATCTTGGCCAACATAGTGAAACCCCATCTCTACTAAAAATACAAAAATTAGCCAGGTGTGGTGGTGTGCACCTGTAGTCCCAGCTACTTGGGAGGCTGAGGCAGGAGAATCTCTTGAACCCAGGAGGCGGAGGTTGCAGTAAGCCGAGATTGCACCACTGCACTCCAGCCTGGTGACAGAGCAAGACTCTGCCTCAAAAAATAAAAAATAATAAACTGAGGAAAAATGGCATATTAGTTAAGATGATTTTTTGCAACTGACAGATTCTGCAAAAGAGGGACTTTAAGATCATTTATGGAAGAATTGAACATGAGGCTACAGGAAGGGCGGTGATGTAGCGATGCTTCTGCTAAATAGAGCCTGTGACTCCAAAATCATCAGGACTCTAGTCTCTGCTTCTCTGTGCCTCCATTCTCTTATCATTCTATATTTCCAGGATAAGAAGCTTGGCTGCCAACAACTCCCTAACATGGGAGCTACATTTTATAGTACCAAACACTGGAAAAACTGGCTTGACTCTCTCTTTCTACCTCCAAAAAATCTCTGTCTTTCTCTCTTTCTCTTCTCTCTCATGCACGCCAGTTGGGCTTGAACTCTGCAATCAAATTACCTGAATTCAGATAATTGAGAGAGAGAGAATATGGAAGAGAGAGAAAGAGGAGATGTGACATGGCATACCATAGGAGTGGCAAATAGTTCAGCACATGACTGACGATAGATTTATGGATGAGAGTGATGGGAATTGAGACAGGAAGAGTTGGTTCAGGTTGAGCTATTAAGATCCTAGAATATCCTCATAAGGAGTTTAGATTCTGTCCTGTGGCTGGTGGATTTCATCTAAAATTTAAGCTTATATAAATATATATTTATAATTATATAATTATAAATATATAATTATATTATTAATATTTAATATCATAAAGGAAGCTCTGACTGTGTGTGTAACTGGGATGATGGTAAAAAAGATAATCAGGCAGCTCTCTGTGATAACATACAAACTGTAGCAGAAAAAGGACTTCTGGATCAAGAATATTGGGAAAGGCTACTTTGCTACCATTTTCATCATTGCAGTCCTCCTTATTTAAAGCTATGGAAGAAGCTTTTTTTAGTAACCACAAGATAGCATACTTCATCTACAGAAGTATAGGTCTGGTTATTTTAAGAACATATGGATTTGATCTTTGCCCTAAGTCTAATATAGTATCTTTACATAAAAATCTGTATAACTGCATGTACACTTTATTTTTTGTGGGATTAAATTTTGTTAAAAATCATGGTCCAAAATGTTTACTATCTGGAAAATTGGAGATTTATTTCTCCTTACACTCCTCCCGTATACACAGCACATGTATATTTCTCAGCTTCATATTTTTAGTCTTTAATGATTGAATAATTCAGTAATATCATTTATCATGATAAATTTGAACTAAGTAGGTATTTGCAAGTATTGTTAATAAAAAATAGTCTATACTCAGAATATCTCACAATGTATAATATAGAACAGTAACTCACCCCTTTTACATTAATTTATTTTTTGAGGTGCATTAATGTACTATGTCATTTTTTTAGTATCCACTGCCATAGTTCTGTGACATTTAGACACAGAATTAGACAAATCTAATTTTATTGTAGTCCCAAAAGGCTTAATGTTTGATCACCCTTCCCTTTCCTTACCAAGTTCCCCTATCTTCTCTCTCTCATATACATACACATAATATTCCCACATAAACAATTTTTTTGGGTGAGATGTTCTCATTCTATTGAGTAGATAAGAAATGTAGAATAAGGACACTGCAGGCATGAAGAAAAGAAGTAGGGATTTAACAGTTGGTGCTAAAAAAATAACAGAGATGCTCATTTACTACCCCTCTTGTCCTGGCTCCCAGCATTCTTTGAAACAATTTAGGTGGGCCTGACAGTAATTCCCTGAAAGTGTGCTCCCCTTCTGTACCACCCACCAACCACAACTCAGATCGTATTTGACTGTTTTGTGACATCTCTTCTTATTTCTCACTCAAGGTTATACTTGAGGTTGATTTCAGTTAGATTTCTACTGTGAAAATGCTATGAATATGGGTCAGGAATAAGTCCTGTGTTCTCATTCATTAAAAATTTGGGCTATGAGATCAAGAAAAATCATTGAGCCATCATGGTGATGCTAACCAGTTCTTGTTTTTCTTTTGTGATTTGGAATTTTGAAGCATGGGACATTCAGAACTGGGAAGGACTTAATACAGACTCATGAAAGTTCTTTAATCTTATCAAGACTATACTGTTGCCATCTGTGATACTGATAACTAGCCTATAATGAGTGCCTGCTACGTGCCAGGCACTGCGCTAAGAATTTTGCACACATGATTGATAATCACTACATTAATAACAAGGTAAGTTGACCACCTTTAACAGATGAGACAACCAATAGATTAAGGATGGATTTTCTGTCTCTAGTTTTAAGATAAAATTGGCTGCAGCATTGGCAAGATGTCGAATCAAGCATGATGCCCTTTCAATTTACCACATCCTTCCAGAAACAGTTAGGAAACAGGAACTAAGGGCCTCCACTTTACCACTTTATGCTTGGATAAATACTTGTAAAATCAGGTAAGTGTTTAAATCAAATTCTTTATATTTCATGTAATTACAAGCTAATGTTGTATATTTACAGCCCTGAAGAAGTTTATAATAATTTGAAGAGAAGAGGCTATAATAAAGTCAAATCTGTATTGCATATTGATGATAAAGTCTTTGCTGTGGATCAACATTGCTATGATGTCTTAATTTTTCCATCTCATCTTAAAAATGATCTTATAAATATAGATCTTTTCAAAGATTACAAACTTATATTTCAGGTAAACTAATATTTACTTTCATTGTGATTCTCTTTGAAATTCTAATCATACCATTATCTTACAGGACAAATCTCGAAGTCTTGCTGTCCATTCTGTAAAGGCTTTATTAAATATGGATGATGATGTCTTAATGGTCAATACAGGCTCATGGTACACAGTTTCCCACATGTCAATTTTAACAAATAATAATACCTCAAAAGTATTTGTGTGTGGAGTACAATCACAAGCTAAGGATCCTGACTTGAAGACCCTTTTCACAAAAATAGGATGTAAAAGTATGTAAAAATATTTCTTCATTTGGTGATTATTTACATTAAATTTTCTGTGTTTTTTCCCCAGATATTGAAATACTTCATGAGAAATTTATTAACATTGAATCAAAGGATCACAGGTTACAGAAAGTTAAAGTGATTTTGCTGCTACCTCGTTGTTCAGGACTGGGTGTTAGTAATCCAGTAGAATTTATTTTAAATGAACATGAAGGTACTTGTTTTAATTTCTAAATTATTGAAATTTATATTTAAAAGCATTTCTTTTTAAAATTCAGATACAGAATTCCTTAAAGATCACTCTCAAGGAGGCATCTCAGTGGACAAACTTCACGTTCTTGCTCAACAGCAGTATGAACAGCTAACACATGCAATGAAATGTAAGGTTGTCATAGGCACCATCTTGTTAAAATGTTACAGTCATTGCATCTTCTTCTAATATAGTTACTAAAGCTCAAGCAGTTGTTTACTGCACATGTTCAGTTTTTCCAGAAGAAAATGAAGCTGTTGTTAAGAAAGCACTGGAATTTCAAGACCTTGGGAATAAAGGACAACCTTACAGGTAAGAAAAGGAAGGATTCTTCTAAACAACTCAACTGCTGAATGCTTGTTCCTGTCTGCTGCAGGCTTAGTCCTCCTGTTCTTCCACTGTGCTCCTTAAAGGAAATTCAATTGTCTACTGATAAATTTTTCAGAATGGAACCATCTGAAATTACCAATGGTTGTTTTCTTTCTATTTTAACAAGGGAGGTAAGGAAAAAAAATCCTAATCCATGTCATACCCCACATTTAGTAAATGCTTCTTTAATTGCAGCGGGACCCTTCTGAGACAGTGTCTGTGAATGATGTTTTGGCCCGAGCTGCAGCCAAGGGTCTGCTGGATGGGATTGAGTTGGGTAAATCATCAAAACGGGAGAAGAAGAAGAAAAAATCAAAAACATCATTGACAAAAGGTGCCACTACTGATAATGGCATCCAAATGAAAATTGCTGAGTTCCTGAATCGAGAAACTAAAGCCAGTGCTAATCTATCAGAGACTGTAACAAAACCACCTCTTCCCCAGAAAAATACTGCTCAAGTGGGGGCTTCCTCACAGACCAGAAAACCCAACAAGCTGGCCCCCCATCCTGCAGTGCCTGCATTTGTGAAGAACACTTGTCCCTCCAGACCGCGTGAACGGCAGACACACTTCTTAAGACCTCGGCCAGAAGACAGAATGGTTGCTCTGAAACCCATCAAGATTGTTCTGCCTCCAGTCTTTATGCCATTTTCAAGTCCCCAAGGGATCAGATCTCGGATGCCAACTCAACATTTGTACTGTCGTTGGGTTGCACCCAAGGCACTTGTGCCCACCTGCCTTCCCACACACTCACTATCCAGAAAAGAGGAAAAGCCTAAAGATGACACACCTTCCTCCCTACTCAGGCCTCCTCGGCGATGGCTTTGATTGTCTTGTGTTTTTTATAGGGGCCAAAGAGCAGTTGATTTTTTTTCAAAGTCTAGTATTTCTCTGAAGATTCTACATCTCTACACAAGATATTCATTCTTTTGGTCACCTAGGGATCTTCTAAGTGTGATATTACTTTCAGAGAATTCAGACAAGTGAGAAACAATAATGTAGGAGTCAGCAAAGCAGAATTCAGAGACTTCAGCCAATCACTGCTGCTCTGAGAGGATCCAGTTAGAGACTCAGTATCAGCGGTCAGAACTTATCTCACTCCTGTGAACTTTCAGGCTGGACTTAAAGCTGCCAAGTTTCCCCTGCAGGGAAGGAAACACTGCCTCCCTTCAGCAGGTAGCTCATTAGAAAGCCAAACAGGCAAACGATCCTGGCCTCTCCCGCCAGCTGACCGCTCTTCAGCATCCATGCGGTTGTAGTCGTGACTTTCTCAGTCACGATCAAGGGTGATTTTTTCTTAAATATCAAGCTGTTCTTTGAACAGGGAATGAACATGAGTTTTTGTAACGTGACTGAAGTTGAGTTTAAGTAGGAAGCGCAGGAAGTTCCCAAGTGCCAGGTGTGTGTAGCTCAGAGTTCCTTTTACAGTGAGGTGTCTCTCACTGGGGGAGCTTCCAGGATCCTGAGCAGACTGGACACAATCATCTCTCCCTTCCTCTATGTCAAGCACTGTTACAAAAGACTGTGAGCAAATTTCCATCTAAATATTAATAATTCTGAAGAAGAGGCAAAACTGTTGAATGCAAGCGATACCTATTGTTGAAGAAACCCACAAATTTCTGATTCTAAGATCAGGGGATACAACAAAATCTACAAGTCATTTCAAATAGCACACAGGAATCAAACTTTGGTAAATCATTTCTGAGGCACAATTAAATATATTGTAGCACTATGTTAATTAATTATATTAAATGTCGATTCATCTTGAATGTATTCTCAATTGCCTACCAAAAATTGGTATGATTATCATTTCTGGGTCTACTGATTTTTCATCATGGCAACAGAAATTGTCATTAAATAGAATTAAGATACAACTATATATCTTATTATTTAAAAACATTCATAGACATATTCATAAAGTTTGAATTTAAAGTTTTATTTTTGCAATTCAGTTGTATAGAAATGTTACATAAATTCCTAAATGCTCAATTCAGGTGGCATGATTTTTAGAATATTATCTTCTTCAAGATGAATACTTAGGTCTACTTCAGCTCTGATATTCTATTTTTACTTTCTTACTTGAAGTGAGAAAAGAGAATGGTGAATTGTATTATAGCGGTAATACATTATTTTTATTTTAGCTTAGATTTACATTTATCAGTAAAACGTGTCAGTGGGCTGGGTGCAGTGGCTCACATCTGTAATCTCAGCAGTTTGGGAGGCTGAGGTGGGCACGCCACTTGAGCACCGGAGTTCCAGACGAGCCTGGACAACATGGCGAAACCCCAAAACCCCATCTCTACAAAAAATACAAAAATTAGCTGGGTGTGGTGGGACACGCCTGTAGTCCCAGCTACTTAGGAGGCTGAGGTACGAGGATCTCTTGAGTCCAGGAGGTGCAGGTTGCAGTGAGCCAATATTGCCCCACTGCACTCCAGCCTGGGAAGCAGAGTGAGACCTTGCCTCAAAAAAAAAAAAAAAAAAAAAAAAGTGTCAATGAAGAAAGGAAACAAGACTTTTTATAGTTGAACCAGGCTTATTGTATTTTAAATCCCTGAAGAAGAATTCTTCATGTTATCACTCTTGTACAGAAAGATATAAAGTGCTCAGCTTATTTTGCTGATTTTGAAAATCAAACACTATCTCCTTGCCCTAAAATTATAGCGTGTGGCTCATCCTCTTATCCCACCCAGATTTCTATCTGGTTGGTTAGGGTAGTCCATGCCTCAAGGAAGGCGGTGCAGCTTAATTTAACATATTGTTCAGTAAAGAATCCCATTGTGTATCATAAGAATCCCTTATCCTTTTCGGGCCCTCCACCATACCAGACTGAAAAGTATTCCATTGTCCAGAAGTAGCTGGTCTTGAGATTTTTATTTTCAAGTGTATTTTCTGTGATGTTGTCTCATTGTTATGGAATAGTTTAGGATAATTTTCTGATCTCTACAGTAGCATGTGAAGTCACAATTTGTTGCCACTTACATTGATTATCTCCTAACATGCATTTGGCACTAAATTATTTTTCTCTTTAGAAGTATATGAAGATTCTGAATTAAACCATTCATTAATTACACTGCAGTTTTCTTCTTTGAGAATCTTCTATGA